ACCTTAAATCCAAATTATTCCCTGCGTCCATCCATAATGAGAAGGAAGAAATCTACACTTGCATTTCTTCCACCTTTCACATCTTTCTCATTTAAATCCTACTGTACTTGATTTGTGTTGTTCCCAACGTACTAGGTGCTATGCATGACGTAGAAACGTGTTTCCTTATATGTATGTACTAGCAGGCTCCTTCAAGCACATGCCTAAGGTTGAAAGATTCAAATATAATTATAGCCTCTTAAATTATTGCGTCAGAGCCCGCCCTATCCCCTCAGAAAAAGCCCCCTTTTACACCATCAAATGAAATATCAGGTTATTTGCACTGGATATTTTTTAAAAGAAAATATTTGATTTTAAAATCAAAGAGTTCTTGGTTTTCCATCATTTCACTAATTGTCTTACTAGAGACCCGAGTCTCCTTTGTCAAAATATATTTCAGTACGCATTTTAAAAAATATGTGTGTGTGTATACTTAAATATATATATATATAAAGTCTTGGACTTATTTTCACCTAGCCTGGGGCATATCGTGGATAGTTTCAATCGACAAAACAGGCACTCTCTGGCCTAGGAGTGGAATCCATCCTCAATTTTCGCAGGCTCCTCACAATTCTCTATTTGGAAGAAGTGTCCCTCTCCTTCCCTTTTCTTTTCCTCCTTTACTCAGCGTCAGTCCCCGCAGCCATCTCCTCCGACCCTTTTTGTCTACGTCCCAGCGTCGCGAACCACAGCGGCGGAGGTGGAGCGGGGAGAGGCGTTAGGCCGGGCGGCTAAAACGCGCCGTTAAAGTGGGGGAGAGATTGCGCGGAGCCCACGCGATCCCTGGGACGCCGGAGACAACGGGGCTCTTGGGAAGGCGCGGAGCCCGGGGAAGCCGGGGATGTGCGCGTGAGCCGTGCCCGCAGGGTCTCCCCGCCTCCGCCACCTTTCTTGGGTGGCTCTCCGCCTCGTCCTCCCTCCGAGGGCCGTTGGTACATTCCTAGTGACTCCAAGCGCTTAAAAGGGGCCCGGGAGGATGAACCCCACAGATCTGAACCTGATTTGTGTGTGCACCGCGTCTCCAGCGATCCCGGATCCACTGCGCTGCCAGGGGCCTGGGGGTGGGTCTCTTGCTGTCTCTGCGACGACATCCTTACGTTTCGGCACTCTAATGCTGGGTTTGTGCGTGTGTGTCTGCTTAGCGGTCTAGCGGGCTGTTAGGCTCCCTCGCCCCCAGCTCCTTGGCTCGCTCAGCTCCTCCACCGCAGCCCAGCAGTGAGACGCGCGCGCAGCCAGCTCCCCACGAGATGGAACAGACCGAAGTGCTGAAGCCACGGACCCTGGCTGATCTGATCCGCATCCTGCACCAGCTCTTTGCCGGCGATGAGGTCAATGTAGAGGAGGTGCAGGCCATCATGGAAGCCTACGAGAGCGACCCCACCGAGTGGGCAATGTACGCCAAGTTCGACCAGTACAGGTGAGCGCGCTGCAGCTTCAATGCCAGGCGGCGCCCACTCGCCCCGTCTGAGGAGGAATGGACGTGGGGGACGCAGCCCAAAGTGACTGGCTCGGGAAGCTCGGGCCGCGCTGCGTCCGCCGCTCGCCCCCTCGCTGGCCAGCCGCGGGGCTGGCACGACTCGCTTGGGGCTCCGCGGCCACAGCGCAGGCGGAAGGTGGATCCTACTGGCCTTGCTGACCTCCGGCCGGGAACGGCGGACAGGCGCCGGGAAGGGAGGCCACCGCGCGTCTGCGAGATTTTCTGTTCTCTTCTCTCCCGCAAACCCCTCTGCTTCTAAACCACCAGTCCTCCTGCCCCTGGCCTCGGGAGCAATGCCCACACTCCCAAGCCATCGTTAACCCCGGGCGCGGAGATGCGGAGAGACCGCACTCAGGTTCGGGCCCTCCTGACACCTTAAGGAACCGTCTGGCCGGACTAGCAGAGGGTGCTCCCAGGGGAGCACTACATCAGCCATCGGGAGAAGTGTGTGATGTTGAAGAAGACAAGTCACCCGCGTCAGTTCTCCATCACTGCGCCTTCGGTCGCCTGCAACCGGGCACCTTATAGCAAGCATTTTTACTCATGTAAAATAGCGTCTTGTGGCCGTCAGCTGCCACTACGGAATTTCTGCTGTTCCCTTTCCCAAACCAATTTAACTAACTTCCCCGACTGTGGGTTTATTCAAATCCACTGCCAAGTTTCGCAGATTAAATATTCGACCGTCGTTTTTTTCAGCCCCCAAATGATCTGATTTATCTTATCCTTGCTTCTGACGATCTGTAATGTAAATTAAAGACCCCTACTTCCCAGATGTACTTGAGTGAGGTGCCCTGGTAAGCTGGCTTTTTTGCAGCCCCGGCTTGGTGATTAAGTCGAATCTCTCTACCAATCCTCCGGGGCCAGAGGTAAAATTTAATCACCCCGAAGTGTGAGAGGTTCTACTTTTTCTGAGCAGTTAGTGCGTCAGTCTTTGTGGTTTTTTGGGTTTAGGGTTAGGAGAAAGGGGTAAGTGAAAGAAAAGAATAAGGAAAGAAGTAAGTTTGTTTTTCTTGGGAGCAGGTTCTTTTAGTCACTCTTCAACATGTGGGATGTTTCGTAAAGTTTTGTTGGCATGGGCGGTTTCAACTGTATTTTAGGATTTGAAATAGAAAAAGTGAAGACCACTAAGGATCCCATTTTTCATATACAAGTGACTTGAGGAAATTCCTTTGGCTCCTATCAGCTTAGTTCATGGTAGAGCCCTTCTGTAGCCGTGAAAGCTAGCAGAGAGTCTAGCTTTTAAATTTTCTTGCATTTGCTCCAGGTAATTGAAGACTTGTTATGGGACAGGTACTCTTCCAGACACTTGACACATATGAGGAATGGCAGGCAATGAAGAAGTTGAATGACTTGCACTAGGTCTTCTATCGATAGCGGCTCCAGGCTCCCGGGGTTAGCATTGTTGTTCCAGAGCCTACACTCTAAACCACTGTTAAACCAGGACAGGTTGTAACAGTTTTTAATCTTTAATCTTTAGAACAAGTGTATTTTCAAGGACCTTGAACTAGTCTCGATTGACAAACTCTAAAGCTTTTGAAGTGCAACCAGCTGGGTTGATCGGTCTTTTCACAGATATCTGAGGTACAGCTCATTAACATAATGGATGTAGTCCCGTCAATTCTACAGTATTTTTTGCATTAAATAGGTGCCTAGCGCTGTGAAGGATTCTGTTCTCTGACTTTGGGAGGGCCAGTGCAGAAGAATCAAGACAGAATATGCTCCCGTGTGGGCCAGGCTGTGAATTCTTTGAAAGAAGCTGCAGAGAAGCAACAAAGATTATCCTAAGACTTCTGGAGGAAGAATTAGGATCCTTCTGCAGGAACTCAGTTTACTGTGAATTGAAGGTTGTGTACACAGCTTCTTGTTAGGTCATAAAGGCTACAAAGTAGGGAAAACTGAGGCTAAAAAGCACTTACTAAGTAACTCCCTCTAGGATCATGCTCTTCGGACACCTCGGGGTGGGGAGGAATGGGACAGGATGGAAGGGGCATGCTGGACAAGAGTTAACCGATGACGAAGGGAAAAAAAACTCCCAAAAAATGGAGTAAAGACCCCTTTTCTTTAACATGACAGTCTAAACTTTGACGTTGATTTTGCTTTTTTCACAGTCGTGGTCGTGGTTTGCAGTTTGTTGTTGGTGGTGGCAGTGGTGGTGGTTGGTTGTGGTGAGTGTGTCTGTGTGTATGTGTTTGCCAGTTTAAAACTTCTGAATATATTGTTTTTTTTTAGGTATACCCGAAATCTTGTGGATCAAGGAAATGGAAAATTTAATCTGATGATTCTCTGTTGGGGTGAAGGACATGGCAGGTAAAATAACTATTCATTCACAGATATTTATTCTGAGTTCAGTTGTCATTTTGTGTACATATAGCAGTATTCATGATCATACCAACTCCCACTGCTTTCTGAAGATGCTACAGGGAAATCTAAAGGAGACATTATTTGCCTGGCCTGACAAAAAATCCAATGAGATGGTCAAGAAGTCTGAAAGAGTCTTGAGGGAAAACCAGTGTGCCTACATCAATGGTAACATCTTATTCTTTTTCTAAGGGCAAGTGTTATCTATTTTTCCTTCCCGGATATTGTTTAGATTCCATTGGCTTACATCGAGTAGAGAACATCAGCCATACGGAACCTGCTGTGAGCCTTCACTTGTACAGTCCACCTTTTGATACATGCCATGCCTTTGATCAAAGAACAGGACATAAAAACAAAGTCACAATGACATTCCATAGTAAATTTGGAATCAGAACTCCAAATGTGAGTATAATTTCTTCTAGGTTTAAATGCTCTACACAGCTTTCTTTTTTTCCCTTTTTTACAGGCAACTTCGGGCTCGCTGGAGAACAACTAAGGGGCACCAAACCCTCTGAGGTTTTACTTTAAGGTTCGCTGTATGTTTGCCTTGGACAAAAAGGCTACCTACCACGTGCTATCCAGTAATATACTTAAATAAGCCAATACTTAGATCTACTGTAAGGCAGATGCTAATTATAAGGCATTAAGTAAGCAAATAGTGCCCTCAGCTACTGCAGAAGAAAAGTCCCACTGAGGAAAAGAAAGTCTTGTGATTTTTAAAGGCAAGTTTTCAAGTGCTCTCATAGTTCTATCCTCTAATTCCATTAAATCCATACTAGGAGCGTCAGTGAGGGTTTTCATAGCTTTTGGAAATACTTTGGTCTCTGAACTGTAATTAGCAAGAAGTAAAAACAGAAACGTCAAACGTCAAATGTTTGCTTTGTTACCTGGAGGACTAAATGTAGATGTCTTTAGTATACTTTGTATGTTCTTAATATTGGAAGATAATTTTGTGAATCTGTAGATTTTATTTTTTCAGTCTTACCTTACAAATTTCTTTTCTATGAATAATAGAGGAACTTACGGCACTCTGCCATTTGTTAATGAAAGGAAGTGCAGAGGATTTAGAAAAGTACATGATCCCCAGACCACAACAAACCAAAACATAAACTCATGTCTGTGTCCCATGGTCATAGTCAAAGATTTTGTACTGCTAAAATTACCAAATAATTTAAATAAAGTGGATTTGAACACAATTTGAAGGTGTCTTTCTGATTAACATGATAGA